TACAAGGTGAAAGTTCTAGCTGCAAATGGCAAAAGTCCTGAATGTTCTTGGATTTCAAAATGCTTTTTGTATATCGCCTCTTTTCTGCCCGTGAGGAGGACAAGGGCAAACAATTAAAATAGGAAAAATGTGGGGAGCACTTCATGGTTTATAAAACGTTTTTCTGCGTGCCAACTTATTTTAATGTCTTAACTTTCCAGATTTGAAAACAAGTCCTACACCAAATAAATGGTAGAGGGACACAAACTGGAACCCAGGCTTCCTAACCGCCAGAGCGACCTTCCCGCCGCCCAATGCCTCCCTGAGGTGCTGGTCGGCTGCTTCTGCCCGGGGTACCCAGCAGTCATCCTACTCTCCACTCAGCACCACCGCACGTCGGCCGCGCGCCACGCTACCCGCCGGGTTACTGGGCGCTGGTTTGGCCTTCGGAGGTCGAGGCTCTCTGAGTGACCTCCTGAACTGGGCTCACTCTTACTTAGCCTCCTCTCTCGAGGCAGCACCCTCCTCTCTACACGACAACTCCATCATTCGCAGCCCCACGGTGTTCCCGGGGAGCGCCTCCCGCCCCCACCGGCTTCGCCTCAGCTTGTCCTCGCCTTTCCCGCCCTCAGCATCCGCGGATACCCGCGCTCGCCGGGCCCACGCGGAAGCATCCGCAGACTGTCGCAAGGTCCCACCGTCTTGCTCTCATTGGGCAACCTTACCCTTTCCCCGCCTCAATGTTTTTGCTTCCTCAGTGATTGGACCTGGGCATTGTCCATTCCAGCTCCCAGGCACCGCCCTCTCTCCACCCACTAGAAAGCCACCCGGGTTCTCCTTCATCCCCAACGCTCCTCACCTAGCCCCTGTCCTGAGGGTGCCCCTAACCCTGGAGCCAGCTTTAAAGGGGCAGGCCCCTTCTCCTGCCCCAGCCCCAGCCCCACCCACCGGGCCCACATTCTCCGTCTTCCAGGTCCAGCGCTCCCTCACAGAACTCCCCCGCACCTTGTCTCGCTCGCTCCGCCCCTCCTTCCCAGCCACAGCTAGAGGTCCCGGGCGCACCTGCAGAGCCGGAGGCTTGCTGGGGCATGCGCTCCATGAAGGCTCTGCAGAAGGCCCTGAGCCGGGCTGGCAGTCACTGCGGGCGAGGAGGCTGGGGTCACCCGAGCCGGAGCCCCCTCCTTGGCGGGGGCGTCCGGCACCACCTCAGTGAGGCCGCGGCGCAGGGCAGAGAGACGCCACACAGCCACCAGCCGCAGCACCAGGATCAGTAAGGCTCCTGGGACAGGGCAGGGGACGGGCCACTTTCCTCCCCATTCTCTGCCCCCAAACAGTGATTCATCAGAAAGTGGCATGCTGTCCCGCCTGGGTGATTTGCTCTTTTACACTATTGCTGAAGGACAGGAACGAATCCCTATCCACAAGTTCACCACTGTAAGTTGCCCTCTACCTGTTCAGGATCCTAACTGACCTTTCTGGCCTCTTCTTTCCTCTAAAGGCACTAAAGGCCACTGGACTGCAGACATCAGATCCTCGGCTCCGAGACTGCATGAGCGAGATGCACCGCGTGGTCCAAGAGTCCAGTAGTGGTGGCCTCTTGGACCGAGATCTCTTCCGAAAGTGAGGGCCCCAGAAACAAGGGCACTGCTCTCAGCCCCCTAATCCAATCGTGTCTGGGATCCAGGTGTGTGAGCAGCAACATTGTGCTCCTGACCCAGGCATTCCGAAAGAAGTTTGTCATTCCTGATTTTGAGGAGTTCACGGGCCATGTGGATCGCATCTTTGAGGATGTCAAAGAGCTCACTGGAGGCAAAGTGAGAGTCAGGGGACTAAGGGAGGGGTCAGGCATCTCCCTTTTCTCTACCCACTCATGTCCAGGTGGCAGCCTACATCCCTCAGCTGGCCAAGTCAAACCCAGACCTGTGGGGTGTCTCCCTGTGCACTGTGGATGGTCAACGGTGAGATGCTGGGCAAGAGGAAGGGGAGGCAGCAACCCCTTTCATGGCATCTGTCTGCCTCCAGGCACTCTGTGGGCCACACAAAGATCCCCTTCTGCCTGCAGTCCTGTGTGAAGCCCCTCACCTATGCCATCTCCATAAGCACCCTAGGCACTGACTACGTGCACAAGTTTGTGGGCAAAGAGCCAAGTGGCCTGCGCTACAACAAGCTCTCCCTCAATGAGGAAGGTGAGCACTACCAAGGCTCAGACCGTACTTACGCTAAGACTCTTGGTGGTTTGTATTTCCCCAGGAATCCCCCATAACCCCATGGTCAATGCTGGTGCCATTGTTGTCAGCTCCCTGATCAAGGTCAGTGCCACCTTAACCTTCTGATAGGTATTTAGAATGCTGACATCTCTCTCTTTCTCTGCAGATGGACTGTAACAAAGCAGAGAAGTTTGATTTTGTAAGTTCCCTTGCTACTTAGCCCCTGGCTGCGTGGAGCCTCAATGTCCCTTTTTCTCTTCCAGGTGTTGCAGTATCTCAACAAAATGGCTGGGAATGAATACATGGGTTTCAGCAATGCCACGTAAGTCCCTACTCAGAGGACTGACTGAAAGCGTTTGTGGTGTGATGTAGTTCTGTCTCTCCAGGGAAGGTAATTTTTCCCCTTCTCCCAACACCCACTCCTCCAACTTCAAGTACTAAATTGGGTGTTTGCTTCAGATTCCAGTCAGAGAAGGAAACAGGGGATCGGAATTATGCCATCGGCTATTATCTCAAGGAAAAGAAGGTAACCAGAAGAGGCCGGAAGAGAAAGTCCCTAAGAGAAATGCTCTCCCCTCTCTTCCTTGCAGTGCTTTCCTAAGGGGGTGGACATGATGGCTGCCCTTGATCTCTACTTCCAGGTAAGAAAACACTGCTCAGGGCCGAGGGAACAGTCACATCTTCACCTATTCTTTGTTTTCATAGCTGTGTTCTGTGGAGGTCACTTGTGAATCAGGCAGTGTCATGGCAGCCACCCTCGCCAACGGTGGGATCTGCCCCATCACAGGCGAGAGTGTGCTGAGTGCTGAAGCAGTGCGCAACACCCTCAGCCTCATGCATTCCTGCGGCATGTATGACTTCTCTGGCCAGTTTGCCTTCCACGTGAGTTTCTGGCTCTGCTATCCATCTGTCATACTTTATCCTCAGCTTCAGTTCTGTTCCCCAGGTGGGCCTGCCAGCCAAGTCAGCTGTATCAGGAGCCATCCTCCTGGTGGTACCCAATGTCATGGGAATGATGTGCCTGTCACCCCCATTGGACAAGCTGGGGAACAGCCATAGGGGGACCAGCTTCTGCCAGGTGAGATGCTTTGCATATAGTACTTACTATTTAAATAAACAATATATTTGGCTTACAATTCTAGAAGTTGGTGTCTCTCTTCAATTTCCACAACTATGACAACCTGAGGCACTGTGCTCGGAAGTTAGACCCACGGCGTGAAGGGGCAGAAATTCGGGTAAGGAAAACTCCAGGTGGCTTGTAAGAATATTAATGTCATGTGGGTATGATTTGTGTTCCAGAACAAGACTGTGGTCAACCTGTTATTTGCTGCCTATAGTGGCGATGTCTCAGCTCTTCGAAGGTAATGCTACTGTGACCAAATATACACAATAAGGCAACTCTAGCTGCTTTCCCACTACCCTCAGGTTTGCCTTGTCAGCCATGGATATGGAACAGAAAGACTATGACTCGCGCACAGCTCTGCATGTTGCTGCAGCTGAAGGTACTGAAGGGTTAAGGAGGGGAGGAGGAGGGCCTTCTCATTTTCCTTCTGCCCATATTCCTAGGACACATCGAAGTTGTTAAATTCCTGATCGAGGCTTGCAAAGTGAATCCTTTTGCCAAGGACAGGTGAGGAATAGGCTAAAAGTGGAGGAGGGTGGCCTTTGCCTGATCATATCATTATTCCTCTCAGGTGGGGCAACATTCCCCTGGATGATGCTGTGCAGTTCAACCATCTGGAGGTGGTCAAACTGCTTCAAGATTACCAGGACTCCTACACACTCTCTGAAACTCAGGCTGAGGCAGCAGCTGAGGCCCTGTCCAAAGAGAACTTAGAAAGCATGGTATGAGCACAGGTCATGGACAGCCCCTGCTCAAGAAAAAGCATGAGCTGGCCACACATGTAATCCATAACCACCAAAAATACTATGGAGAGCTACACTGCTTCAGTGGGGACCAAGCAGTCATTTGGTGACTTAGGCTAGTGCTTTCTATGGGAGTCAAAATACCCCATTCCCTCAGCAGACAGAGTACAGAGAAGGGCCTCAGAGGACACCTGCAGTACAGCTATCCAGAGAGACTGGGCTTCAAGGTACAGCCTAATGGCTTGCCCCACTCAAAACCATCCCAGCTCTTCACCCAGGTCTCCTCTTCCTCTCCCTGAAGAAACCATCATGAGAGAGATACTCTGGTGGAGGGACTCTAGCTACCATGCACATGTACATATCCACAGAATATGGGAAGTGGGAATGGCTATATACATGGCTTTAGTAGTCTGGAGAAATCTACTCCCCTTGGCCAGGACATGCTGCTGCTACTGCTAACAGCCAATTTTATAGACAGAGAAAGTATTTTGTGTTCAAATAAACTTTAATTACCAAATCATTTTTGCTAAACCCAGTCCTTCTTTCTTCCCT